CCCACACCTCCGCACATGTACAGGAAGCTAAGAATGAAGCTCAGAAAAGGAGAACCATTTCAAAGGCTATGGTACAGGCTGGATGAACTTAAGTCAGCAACTCTTCCCTATGCTGTGCCAGCAAGTGGAGGATGGAAAGTCTGGCCAATCCTTAGACATTTTCTGATTGAATCATCACACATCCATGAAGACTGAGGTCCTTTCCACAGCTTCGGGATTATTTGAATTTGTCCAAGCCCTTCCCTAGCTGGCACTTGCCTGGCAGGCCTCAGTTTGCCCTGCCCTTCCCTCTGTCTGCACACCTAAGTACTACACACTCCTAAGTACTACATCACTTATCATTGGCCACTAATATAATATGATTATGAAAAGCAGGTGTTTAGTACTTTCCCTGACCATGTAACTAAGATGCTGGAGGTCTCTGAATCCTCACACCAAGCACACCAGGAGATTTGGGCCATTGCTATTCTCCACCCCTACCCCCTTTATTGGAGTTTCCAGAGCCGTGGCTCAACTGCTAGAGCAGGTGGCAACTCTAATGACTCCAGAGCAAAAAATAAAGTGGCTTCATAAACGGTCCCCTTGACATTTCCAGAGACATCGTGCTTGGGGAATATAGAAGAAGCAAGTATTAGGAAGGGGAGGATGTGAAACCAGATGGGGAAGTGGCTGAAGCATTCTCTCTGATTGGAGCTTAGTTGGGCACTGTCTCCTCAATGTCGGAGCTTGAAAACTCTTAGAAGCCTAACTTGGAGTAGGACCAACCTACACTCATTCACCCTGAGGTCTGCAATAGTATATGGAGAATGCAATGAGTCAGTCTGCAACATTCGGCTCTGTGGTCCCTTACGCCACCCAGTCTCCTCCTTAAAGAAACTAATGAATGTGCTTGGGAGACTTTGGTTATCTTCAAGGAATGTGCTTGGGAGACTGCAGGTGGCATGATCAGCAGCCATCCAATCAGTAAACTTACCAGGTTAACAGACAACCCCATTTAGGCTGTCTCCATAAGTTCCAGCCTTTTACCACTCTTCTTCAATTCTCCTAGAGCATCTTTGGAAGCATGAGGCCACGATGCTGCATCTTGGGCAAGTAGGACCCCAAATCCAAACATCATCTCTCCATGTTCAACCTTTTTCCTTTCTCCCTTAGCTCTTGTCTGCTGGATAACAGTCTTCCTCCTCCAGTGTTCAAAAGGAACTACAGGTAAGGACAGGACAGGGAAAAATGAGGAGGGACTTGGATGTACACCATCAATGTCTGCCCCCAGACGCTCCTGTTGGCTCAGGACTGTGGCTGTGCCAGCCGACACCCAGGTGTGGGAACAAGATCTACAACCCTTCAGAGCAGTGCTGTTATGATGATGCCATCTTATCCTTAAAGGAGACCCGCCGCTGTGGCTCCACCTGCACCTTCTGGCCCTGCTTTGAGCTCTGCTGTCCCGAGTCTTTTGGCCCCCAGCAGAAGTTTCTTGTGAAGTTGAGGGTTCTGGGTATGAAGTCTCAGTGTCACTTATCTCCCATCTCCCGGAGCTGTACCAGGTAAAGGTCCCTACCTTGCTCTTAACTAAAGGTTAAGACACTTTGATTTGGGGCACTGTGATAGGAACAGGAGGCACGTCCTGTACCCATAAAAACCCCAGGCTCCACTGGCAGACGGCAGACAAGGGGAGAAGAGACGAAGCAGCTGGACATCGGAGACTACAGTTGAACTTCGGAGAGAAGCAACTTGACTTCAGAGGGATGGCTCAATGACATAGCTTTGGAGAGGAGCCCAGCTGGGGATGGCCAGACTTCAGGGGAAGAATGCCTTCCTGCTTCATCCCCTTTCCAGCTCCCCTTCCCGCTGAGAGCCACTTTCATCGGCAATAAAATCCCCCACATTTACCATCTTCAATTCGTTCATGCAACCTGATTCTTCCTGGACAC